TCAACTTCCAGTTCTCTGCAGTGCCAGGTACCTAGTGACAAAGGAGGTCCAGCCCTGGTCCCAGGGAATGGCCCAGTTTGGAAAGCAGCCTAGGTACAGCCTGGCACATAGTAGGTGCTCAGCCAAGACGTGTGTCCTTTTCCCTTCCGTCTCTGACTGTTCCTTTCCTTATCACTCCTGTGCTGAGGCAGGAATCAGCACAGGCAGGGGCACGGCATCCCAAGACATCTGGGCCTGTGCTCAGGACTGTACGGCAGAGTCTCTTAGACCAAAGATCAGTAAATATGGCCCACGGGGCAAATCCCACCCACTGCCTGTTTTTGTACAGCCTAGGAGCTGAGAATGGTTTTTACGGATGAACATTTGCAATCGGTTTGATGAAACACTAACTCTAAACTCCAATTAAGCAAAAGGTGATGTCTGTAAAAAGAACTCTATTCTTCTCATGAGTGGACCTACATTACAAAATACTGGCCTCAATTATTATTATTCTATTTTGAGTTTTGTCAGTTACAAAATAGTAAAAATCTGTTTTCTCACTGCACAATGATTTTGCCCTCAAAGCCTAAAATATTGGTTCTCTGTTCTGTCCTTCCACTCCTCACCCTGCCTGGGGCTCTCCAGATGTAACCAATCCCAGGACTAATGACCCCCACCCGGCCTCCCCAGTGGTCCGTGCTGCGGCCGGTGTGCCCGACTGCAGGGCTGGACTGTGGACTCCCGGGCTGGCCAGCCCCACACCCAGCCTTGCCTTGGGACACAGCTGCTGCCCCGGGGGACCTGTGCCGCAGTGGCCTCACGAGCTGCTCTGGCTACTGGCTGGCAGCCTCGGCTCCCCTGAGCACTGAGCACATTCTTCTCTCCAACTCCCTGCAGGAGCCAAGGCCAGCGGGCGTGGGTGGCTGAAATCTCCCCGGTAACAGGGTCTGCGCCCCTCCTGCTCCCTCTCCGGGCCTCCTCCCTTAACCTGCACCCCGCCCCCACCCCCCACACCTGCTCTCCGGCCCTCAGCCCCTCCCTGCTTACTCCCTCCTTCACGGGCTCCATGTCACCATCTGTGGCACAGTCCCTCTCTGTCACTCTCCCTGCCACCCCCTCATTCTCCTTCCTCCCTCCTGCCTCTCTCTGCATCTCTCCCTCTCACCCGTGTCTCCTCTCCTCTCTTTCCTTCTCGTCTTCTCCCTGTCACGCATCTCTCATCACTCCCCCTCATTCTGCCTTTCCTCCTACTCACGGTCTCCTCTCCCTCTCCCTCTCTCTCTCTCCCCCTCCCTCTTTCTCTCTCTCTCTCTTTCTCCACCTCCTCCCGACCCCCTTTCCCCTCTATTTCTATTGGCTTCTGTGTCCCTTGCTCCCCTCTTCTCTTCCTCACCCTGGGAAGCTTCTCCCCCCTATCCTTGCCCCTGCCCCCCCAGGATGTGTCCTGGAGATGGGGGGTGACGTACCAGGCTCTGGTTGGGAAGTCAGGGCCGGAGACCAGATGGGAGAGGCTCTGTGGACAGCCGTGGCCGAGGGCCTGGGAGGGAACCTGAGCCCGCAAGCGGTCTAGAAGTGGGTGCCTTGTGGGGACCCTAGTTAGGAGTGCCCTGGGGGCACCTGGGGACTGGGCAGGGAGAGGGGACAGCAGAATGATAACCAGCCTGGCGGCAAGGAGGGAAGCCCTCACCCCATGGGCAGGTAAGGAGGCTGGGGCCCGGATGATGTCCCGATCACCCTCTCTGTGCTGTCTCCTCCTGAACAGTCCTCCAAGGAGTCCGCCCCCAGCTTTCAGGCAAGCTTGTGCCAAAGATAAACCAGACAGGGAGGAAAAGTCCCTCCTTCTCAAGGATGAACTAGATCATGCACAGGATTCCAGCTCTAAAGAAAAGACGGCACCTCAATTGCAGGTCTGGCTTACGTGCGTGGAAAGCTGTAATTTTGCTGTGACCGAGCTGTTTTTCCTTCCCCCAGGCAAATAGCTGACTGCTGACCACCCTCCCCTCAGCCATGGACATGCTTCATCCATCATCGGTGTCCACGACCTCAGAACCTGAGAATGCCTCCTCGGCCTGGCCCCCAGATGCCACCCTGGGCAACGTGTCGGCGGGCCCAAGCCCGGCAGGGCTGGCCGTCAGTGGCGTTCTGATCCCCCTGGTCTACCTGGTGGTGTGCGTGGTGGGCCTGCTGGGTAACTCGCTGGTCATCTATGTGGTCCTGCGGCACACGGCCAGCCCTTCAGTCACCAACGTCTACATCCTCAACCTGGCGCTGGCCGACGAGCTCTTCATGCTGGGGCTGCCCTTCCTGGCCGCCCAGAACGCCCTGTCCTACTGGCCCTTCGGCTCCCTCATGTGCCGCCTGGTCATGGCGGTGGATGGCATCAACCAGTTCACCAGCATATTCTGCCTGACTGTCATGAGCGTGGACCGCTACCTGGCCGTGGTACATCCCACCCGCTCGGCCCGCTGGCGCACAGCTCCGGTGGCCCGCACGGTCAGCGCGGCTGTGTGGGTGGCCTCAGCCGTGGTGGTGCTGCCCGTGGTGGTCTTCTCGGGAGTGCCCCGCGGCATGAGCACCTGCCACATGCAGTGGCCCGAGCCGGCGGCGGCCTGGCGAGCCGGCTTCATCATCTACACGGCCGCACTGGGCTTCTTCGGGCCGCTGCTGGTCATCTGCCTCTGCTACCTGCTCATCGTGGTGAAGGTGCGCTCAGCTGGGCGCCGGGTGTGGGCACCCTCGTGCCAGCGGCGGCGGCGCTCCGAACGCAGGGTCACGCGCATGGTGGTGGCCGTGGTGGCGCTCTTCGTGCTCTGCTGGATGCCCTTCTACGTGCTCAACATCGTCAACGTGGTGTGCCCACTGCCCGAGGAGCCTGCCTTCTTTGGGCTCTACTTCCTGGTGGTGGCGCTGCCCTATGCCAACAGCTGTGCCAACCCCATCCTTTATGGCTTCCTCTCCTACCGCTTCAAGCAGGGCTTCCGCAGGGTCCTGCTGCGGCCCTCCCGCCGTGTGCGCAGCCAGGAGCCCACTGTGGGGCCCCCGGAGAAGACTGAGGAGGAGGATGAGGAGGAGGAGGATGGGGAGGAGAGCAGGGAGGGGGGCAAGGGGAAGGAGATGAACGGCCGGGTCAGCCAGATCACGCAGCCTGGCACCAGCGGGCAGGAGCGGCCGCCCAGCAGAGTGGCCAGCAAGGAGCAGCAGCTCCTACCCCAAGAGGCTTCCACTGGGGAGAAGTCCAGCACGATGCGCATCAGCTACCTGTAGGGGCCTGGGGAAAGCCAGGATGGCCCGAGGAAGAGGCAGAAGCCGTGGGTGTGCCTAGGGCCTACTTCCCAAGGTGCCACAGGCCCATGATGGGATGTTGAGGGGCCTGGACTTTGATGCTATTGCTGCCAGGTCTTGCTGTGTGACCTTGGGTAGGTTGCTTCTACTCTCTGGGCCTTGTTTTCTCCTCTGTGACTCAGGGATAGGAGTCATCAGCCTGGATGAGCTATGTCAGATGAGAGGTTTGGAGGGCACTGTTGCTGGGCTGACCTGGCTGAGCAGGCAAAAGGTGGGTGCAGACTGGCCTCCCCCCAGGGATGGAGTGTCTTGGGGCATCAACTAGAATCTTGGCCCTCAGAGGGATAAACCAAGGCCAGGATTTCTTGGGCTCAGAGTCAGGAACACAGGAGCTGCTGGGGGCTGGGCTGGAAACCTAAACAGAAGAAAGCCTAACCCGGTGGGAGGAGTGGGGCAGAAATGGTCAGGCCCCAGATCAGCTCCCTCCCCTCGACTGTGAGGCCTTGGACCAGCTCTGCTCCTCTCTAGGCCTCAGGCTTCACCTGGGTAAAACCCAACAACCTCTACACCCTTTTGGCCCAGGCAGTCAATGCTGGAGGTCCTGTGCTCCTGGACGGGAAGAGCAGGTGAATTTCCTGCTCATGGAAGCGAATGAAGTCCAGCTTCAGGGTCTCTCACTGCCTGGGCTTTTGCAAGGCCCTGCATCTACTTTTGTACTTGTCATTTTGTATTCGTTTTCTTAAAGAGGGACCTCGAACTGCATAAGCTTAGGCCACCCAAAGCCTGGCTCTGCCCCTGCTGAGGTCAGCCACCCAATCCCCAAGGAAGCTCATGTTGGGTCTTATGGCTGGAGTAGGGGCCCCCGGGGGTTCCCAGGTCTTTTGAGGGCTTCCAGGCACCTCCTTGTAGGAAGGGCCATCCCTGTTCCTCTCCTTGTGACCCATATTCTCCCTTCCTGGAGACCGAGACAGGGACCCAGCCCATGAGGACTGGCATGGAAAGGCAGAGTGTCTGAAGAGCGCTGTGAGGAGAAGGAAGAGGAAGGGAGAAGAGGAAGAGGAAGGAGAAGGAAGAGGAAGACAAGGGGGAAAGGGGAGGATGAGGAGGGGGAAGGAGAAGTACAGATCTGTTTCCTGGAGCCGTCTTTGGCCCCCCTGGGCTGAGCTCAGTGGTAGCATCTGTGAACCTGAGTTGCCGACAACAGCCCCACCCAACCAGTACTGAGGGAAGGACACGATCAGGGTGGAACAGCCAGGGTGCAATGGCAAATGCACAGAGTACAGACAGGCACAGGGCCTGCGTCCCTGAGGGGCCTCAGAGTGCTGCCAAGAGGGCTCAGGCCTTAATAAAGCCCTAGGGTGGAGCTGGCTACCAGGGACATTGGGAGGACTGGGGAGCTCCCTCCCCATGCTCTATCATCCTGGAGACTACAGGTCGGGAGGCCCAGGGAAGACAAGAAGAGGCTGAAGTGGGACTGTGGAGGGGGACCATGGGGAGCAGCCACCATCCAAGGCTGGGCCTAGACTCCCTCCCAGAGATGGTCCCTCAGAGCTGTGGTGAGGCTGGCCCTGGGAGGGTGAGACCCCCGGTGAAATCCTTCCGCTTCCCCACCCCTTGCAGAGGGCAGGGGTCCTCAGGGAAAGCACAGGAACCAGACTTTTGGAGACTTGGATCTTCAGCACACCTCAGGGTCCTGGGCTGGCATTGGCCTTCCGGGCCTCAATTTCCCCATCAACAAATGGAGATGAATCCCAGCTTGGCTGCCTCCTGGGATCTAACGAGAAAATGAGTCATGTGAGGTAACTTCCAGGCTCACTGCAATGGGTACGGTGGGGTGTATCAGATTATAAAGTGGGGGTGCCCTCCTCACCCCCAGGCTTGGCCTATACCCCCCTCTCCATCAAGTGGCCTCTCTGTGTCTGTCCTTTGGGGTGAGGACACTGTAGGCCATGAGAAATGGGCAGTTGGGGGGTCAGAGGCCAAGGGTTAGGGAGGCAGGGCTTGGGGAGAGTGTGGGACCATCAGAAGAGAAGGAAGTTTACAAAACCACATTTTGTGTGGAGATGGAGGCTGGAGGCCCGGCCCTGGGACTTGGTCTGGGGTTTCTTGAGGAAGATCTGAGGGTCCAAGGGAGGAAGGATGCCCTGGCCTTCTGGCCTTCTCTGGCTGATCCTGCCTTCTTGCTGCCTAGGACAGGAGAGTAATGTCCTAGAATGGTCCCTGGGAGGCCAGTTAGGAAACCCTTTGCTGCTTCTGTCTCTAGCTCTTGTCAATAAAGACGGTGACACCTGATAACAGCTGTGGCCTGGGCCAATTTCTCCGCC